TTTATTTATTTATTTAAGCCACAACTACTAGAATAGGAAGGATTGATATTTTATTAATTTTATTTGGTATTTATTATTTTTTTTTCTTTCCTGAGACATTCTTGCTCTGTCACCCAGGCTGGAGTGCAGTGGCACATTCTTGGCTCACTGCAACCTCCATCTCCTGTGTTCAAGCAATTCTAGTGCCTCAGCCTACTTAGTAGCTGGGATGACTGGCATGTGCCTCCACACCCAGCTAATTTTTGTATTTTTTGTAGAGACAGGGTTTTGGCATGTTGCCCAGGCTTGTCTCAAACTCCTGGCCTCAGGTGATCCATCTGCCGTGGCCTCCCAAAATGCTGGGATTATAGGCATGAGCCACCACCCCCTCCTGGAAGGATTGATATCTTATAACATAATTTATAATTACAGAAAACATGTGAGTTCACTAGGAATAAATAAATTTTGAAGATAATAAAAGATTTTCACTTATGTTGTCATTTCGGCACAGTTTGGTATAGGATGTGGAGATGTTAACATTTATACCTAGCTTGCTCGTAAACTAAGACCTGAAAGGGTTGTGTCTATCAGCTGCACCCCTGGGTAGCGACACAACCTCGGGAAGGCCTCAGCCCCCTCCTCGTACAGCACTGCCTGTTGGAAAGCTTGAGGGAGGCTATGGATGTGCAGCACTTGGCAGAGGGTCTGGTCATGGAAGTTACCAGCAAATATGAGCTACTTTTATGATTTTATTTTATCCAAAAGAAAGAGAATGAAAGAAGAGGGGAGGAAACAAGACTAATCAGGAAAGATGAAGGTCTAGGGGTGAGGGAAGGAGTAAGGAGACATAAAGGCAATGTGGAGCAGCTGAGGGGGGAAATGGCTTTCACCACTTCCCAGCATCTATTGACATTGCACTCTCAAATATTTTATAAGACTCTATATTCAAGGTAATGTTTGAACCCTGCTGAGCCAGTGGCATGGGTCTCTGAGAGAATCATTAACTTAATTTGACTATCTGGTTTGTGGGTGCGTTTACTCTCATGTAAGTCAACAATGTCCTGGGATTGGGACACACTTTCTGGGCACTGCTGGCCAGTCCCAAAATGGAACATAAGGAAGTGGTTCTTCTACTTCTTTTATTTCTGAAATCAGGTAAGACATAGTTTTTTTAAATTATAAGAATTATTCAGCTTGATTTCTTCTGTTTTAATTTTAGCAGCACCTGAGCAAAGCCATGTGGTCCAGGATTGCTACCATGGTGATGGACAGAGTTATCGAGGCACGTACTCCACCACTGTCACAGGAAGGACCTGCCAAGCTTGGTCATCTATGACACCACATCAACATAATAGGACCACAGAAAACTACCCAAATGCGTATGTCATTAATCTTACAGTAAGCAAAACAATCTTGTGACGTGTATCGTTTTGGAATTTCCAGTGGCTTGATCATGAACTACTGCAGGAATCCAGATGCTGTGGCAGCTCCTTATTGTTATACGAGGGATCCCGGTGTCAGGTGGGAGTACTGCAACCTGACGCAATGCTCAGACGCAGAAGGGACTGCCGTCGCGCCTCCGACTGTTACCCCGGTTCCAAGCCTAGAGGCTCCTTCCGAACAAGGTAAGGAGTCTGTGGCCAGACATCTACACGCTACTCAGCTTGATTTCCCGTGTTTTCATTTCAGCACCGACTGAGCAAAGGCCTGGGGTGCAGGAGTGCTACCATGGTAATGGACAGAGTTATCGAGGCACATACTCCACCACTGTCACAGGAAGAACCTGCCAAGCTTGGTCATCTATGACACCACACTCGCATAGTCGGACCCCAGAATACTACCCAAATGCGTATGTCTTTGTTCTTTACCATAAGAGAAGAATCTTGTGACGTGTATCGTTTTGGAATTTCCAGTGGCTTGATCATGAACTACTGCAGGAATCCAGATGCTGTGGCAGCTCCTTATTGTTATACGAGGGATCCCGGTGTCAGGTGGGAGTACTGCAACCTGACGCAATGCTCAGACGCAGAAGGGACTGCCGTCGCGCCTCCGACTGTTACCCCGGTTCCAAGCCTAGAGGCTCCTTCCGAACAAGGTAAGGAGTCTGTGGCCAGACATCTACACGCTACTCAGCTTGATTTCCCGTGTTTTCATTTCAGCACCGACTGAGCAAAGGCCTGGGGTGCAGGAGTGCTACCATGGTAATGGACAGAGTTATCGAGGCACATACTCCACCACTGTCACAGGAAGAACCTGCCAAGCTTGGTCATCTATGACACCACACTCGCATAGTCGGACCCCAGAATACTACCCAAATGCGTATGTCTTTGTTCTTTACCATAAGAGAAGAATCTTGTGACGTGTATCGTTTTGGAATTTCCAGTGGCTTGATCATGAACTACTGCAGGAATCCAGATGCTGTGGCAGCTCCTTATTGTTATACGAGGGATCCCGGTGTCAGGTGGGAGTACTGCAACCTGACGCAATGCTCAGACGCAGAAGGGACTGCCGTCGCGCCTCCGACTGTTACCCCGGTTCCAAGCCTAGAGGCTCCTTCCGAACAAGGTAAGGAGTCTGTGGCCAGACATCTACACGCTTACTCAGTTTATTTCTTGTGTTTTCATTTCAGCACCGACTGAGCAGAGGCCTGGGGTGCAGGAGTGCTACCACGGTAATGGACAGAGTTATCGAGGCACATACTCCACCACTGTCACTGGAAGAACCTGCCAAGCTTGGTCATCTATGACACCACACTCGCATAGTCGGACCCCAGAATACTACCCAAATGCGTATGTCTTTGTTCTTTACCATAAGAGAAGAATCTTGTGACGTGTATCGTTTTGGAATTTCCAGTGGCTTGATCATGAACTACTGCAGGAATCCAGATGCTGTGGCAGCTCCTTATTGTTATACGAGGGATCCCGGTGTCAGGTGGGAGTACTGCAACCTGACGCAATGCTCAGACGCAGAAGGGACTGCCGTCGCGCCTCCGACTGTTACCCCGGTTCCAAGCCTAGAGGCTCCTTCCGAACAAGGTAAGGAGTCTGTGGCCAGACATCTACACGCTACTCAGCTTGATTTCCCGTGTTTTCATTTCAGCACCGACTGAGCAAAGGCCTGGGGTGCAGGAGTGCTACCATGGTAATGGACAGAGTTATCGAGGCACATACTCCACCACTGTCACAGGAAGAACCTGCCAAGCTTGGTCATCTATGACACCACACTCGCATAGTCGGACCCCAGAATACTACCCAAATGCGTATGTCTTTGTTCTTTACCATAAGAGAAGAATCTTGTGACGTGTATCGTTTTGGAATTTCCAGTGGCTTGATCATGAACTACTGCAGGAATCCAGATGCTGTGGCAGCTCCTTATTGTTATACGAGGGATCCCGGTGTCAGGTGGGAGTACTGCAACCTGACGCAATGCTCAGACGCAGAAGGGACTGCCGTCGCGCCTCCGACTGTTACCCCGGTTCCAAGCCTAGAGGCTCCTTCCGAACAAGGTAAGGAGTCTGTGGCCAGACATCTACACGCTACTCAGCTTGATTTCCCGTGTTTTCATTTCAGCACCGACTGAGCAAAGGCCTGGGGTGCAGGAGTGCTACCATGGTAATGGACAGAGTTATCGAGGCACATACTCCACCACTGTCACAGGAAGAACCTGCCAAGCTTGGTCATCTATGACACCACACTCGCATAGTCGGACCCCAGAATACTACCCAAATGCGTATGTCTTTGTTCTTTACCATAAGAGAAGAATCTTGTGACGTGTATCGTTTTGGAATTTCCAGTGGCTTGATCATGAACTACTGCAGGAATCCAGATGCTGTGGCAGCTCCTTATTGTTATACGAGGGATCCCGGTGTCAGGTGGGAGTACTGCAACCTGACGCAATGCTCAGACGCAGAAGGGACTGCCGTCGCGCCTCCGACTGTTACCCCGGTTCCAAGCCTAGAGGCTCCTTCCGAACAAGGTAAGGAGTCTGTGGCCAGACATCTACACGCTACTCAGCTTGATTTCCCGTGTTTTCATTTCAGCACCGACTGAGCAAAGGCCTGGGGTGCAGGAGTGCTACCATGGTAATGGACAGAGTTATCGAGGCACATACTCCACCACTGTCACAGGAAGAACCTGCCAAGCTTGGTCATCTATGACACCACACTCGCATAGTCGGACCCCAGAATACTACCCAAATGCGTATGTCTTTGTTCTTTACCATAAGAGAAGAATCTTGTGACGTGTATCGTTTTGGAATTTCCAGTGGCTTGATCATGAACTACTGCAGGAATCCAGATGCTGTGGCAGCTCCTTATTGTTATACGAGGGATCCCGGTGTCAGGTGGGAGTACTGCAACCTGACGCAATGCTCAGACGCAGAAGGGACTGCCGTCGCGCCTCCGACTGTTACCCCGGTTCCAAGCCTAGAGGCTCCTTCCGAACAAGGTAAGGAGTCTGTGGCCAGACATCTACACGCTTACTCAGTTTATTTCTTGTGTTTTCATTTCAGCACCGACTGAGCAGAGGCCTGGGGTGCAGGAGTGCTACCACGGTAATGGACAGAGTTATCGAGGCACATACTCCACCACTGTCACTGGAAGAACCTGCCAAGCTTGGTCATCTATGACACCACACTCGCATAGTCGGACCCCAGAATACTACCCAAATGCGTATGTCTTTGTTCTTTACCATAAGAGAATAATCTTGTGACGTGTATCGTTTTGGAATTTCCAGTGGCTTGATCATGAACTACTGCAGGAATCCAGATCCTGTGGCAGCCCCTTATTGTTATACGAGGGATCCCAGTGTCAGGTGGGAGTACTGCAACCTGACACAATGCTCAGACGCAGAAGGGACTGCCGTCGCGCCTCCAACTATTACCCCGATTCCAAGCCTAGAGGCTCCTTCTGAACAAGGTAAGGAGCCTGTGGCCAGAAACCTACACGTTACTCAGTTTGATTTCTTTTCTTTTCATTTCAGCACCAACTGAGCAAAGGCCTGGGGTGCAGGAGTGCTACCACGGAAATGGACAGAGTTATCAAGGCACATACTTCATTACTGTCACAGGAAGAACCTGCCAAGCTTGGTCATCTATGACACCACACTCGCATAGTCGGACCCCAGCATACTACCCAAATGCGTATGTCTATTTTCTTTACCATAAGTGAAGGATTTTGTGATGTGTATTCTTTTGGAATTTCCAGTGGCTTGATCAAGAACTACTGCCGAAATCCAGATCCTGTGGCAGCCCCTTGGTGTTATACAACAGATCCCAGTGTCAGGTGGGAGTACTGCAACCTGACACGATGCTCAGATGCAGAATGGACTGCCTTCGTCCCTCCGAATGTTATTCTGGCTCCAAGCCTAGAGGCTTTTTTTGAACAAGGTAAGAAGTTGTGCCAGACATTTACCTGCTTGAATAAGCTTGATGTCTTCTGTTTTAATTTCAGCACTGACTGAGGAAACCCCCGGGGTACAGGACTGCTACTACCATTATGGACAGAGTTACCGAGGCACATACTCCACCACTGTCACAGGAAGAACTTGCCAAGCTTGGTCATCTATGACACCACACCAGCATAGTCGGACCCCAGAAAACTACCCAAATGCGTACGTCTTTGTTCTTTACCATAAGCGAAGGATCTGGTGACCTGTGTTGTTTTGAAATTTGCAGTGGCCTGACCAGGAACTACTGCAGGAATCCAGATGCTGAGATTCGCCCTTGGTGTTACACCATGGATCCCAGTGTCAGGTGGGAGTACTGCAACCTGACACAATGCCTGGTGACAGAATCAAGTGTCCTTGCAACTCTCACGGTGGTCCCAGATCCAAGCACAGAGGCTTCTTCTGAAGAAGGTAGGAAGTCTATGGCCAGACAACCACACCCTACTCAGCTTGATTTCTCCTCTTTGAATTTCAGCACCAACGGAGCAAAGCCCCGGGGTCCAGGATTGCTACCATGGTGATGGACAGAGTTATCGAGGCTCATTCTCTACCACTGTCACAGGAAGGACATGTCAGTCTTGGTCCTCTATGACACCACACTGGCATCAGAGGACAACAGAATATTATCCAAATGGGTACAACCTTGAGTTTTCTTCAAAGACAGACATCTGGTGAACTGTATTGTTTTGTAATTTGCAGTGGCCTGACCAGGAACTACTGCAGGAATCCAGATGCTGAGATTAGTCCTTGGTGTTATACCATGGATCCCAATGTCAGATGGGAGTACTGCAACCTGACACAATGTCCAGTGACAGAATCAAGTGTCCTTGCGACGTCCACGGCTGTTTCTGAACAAGGTAAGAAGTCTCTGGCCAGACAACCACACCCTACTCAGTTTGTTTTCTCCTCTTTGAATTTCAGCACCAACGGAGCAAAGCCCCACAGTCCAGGACTGCTACCATGGTGATGGACAGAGTTATCGAGGCTCATTCTCCACCACTGTTACAGGAAGGACATGTCAGTCTTGGTCCTCTATGACACCACACTGGCATCAGAGAACCACAGAATACTACCCAAATGGGTATGTCTTTGAGTTTTCTCCCAAGAGAAACATCTGGTGACCTGTATTGTTTTGGAATTTGCAGTGGCCTGACCAGGAACTACTGCAGGAATCCAGATGCTGAGATTCGCCCTTGGTGTTATACCATGGATCCCAGTGTCAGATGGGAGTACTGCAACCTGACGCAATGTCCAGTGATGGAATCAACTCTCCTCACAACTCCCACGGTGGTCCCAGTTCCAAGCACAGAGCTTCCTTCTGAAGAAGGTAAGAAGCCTGCAGTCAGACAACCATACCCTATACTGAGCTTGATTTTCTCTTTTAATTTCAGCACCAACTGAAAACAGCACTGGGGTCCAGGACTGCTACCGAGGTGATGGACAGAGTTATCGAGGCACACTCTCCACCACTATCACAGGAAGAACATGTCAGTCTTGGTCGTCTATGACACCACATTGGCATCGGAGGATCCCATTATACTATCCAAATGCGTATGTCTATCATGTTAGCCATAAAAGGAACATCTGGTGACCTGTGTTGTTTTGAAATTTGCAGTGGCCTGACCAGGAACTACTGCAGGAATCCAGATGCTGAGATTCGCCCTTGGTGTTACACCATGGATCCCAGTGTCAGGTGGGAGTACTGCAACCTGACACGATGTCCAGTGACAGAATCGAGTGTCCTCACAACTCCCACAGTGGCCCCGGTTCCAAGCACAGAGGCTCCTTCTGAACAAGGTAAGAAATTTGTGGTTAGACATCTATATACTACTGAGTATGATTTATTTTATTTTAATTTCAGCACCACCTGAGAAAAGCCCTGTGGTCCAGGATTGCTACCATGGTGATGGACGGAGTTATCGAGGCATATCCTCCACCACTGTCACAGGAAGGACCTGTCAATCTTGGTCATCTATGATACCACACTGGCATCAGAGGACCCCAGAAAACTACCCAAATGCGTATGTATTTGATTAAAACCATAAGAGGAGCATCTTGTGACCTGTGTTGTTTTGGAATTTGCAGTGGCCTGACCGAGAACTACTGCAGGAATCCAGATTCTGGGAAACAACCCTGGTGTTACACAACCGATCCGTGTGTGAGGTGGGAGTACTGCAATCTGACACAATGCTCAGAAACAGAATCAGGTGTCCTAGAGACTCCCACTGTTGTTCCAGTTCCAAGCATGGAGGCTCATTCTGAAGCAGGTAAGAAGTCTGTGGCCAGATATCTACACATTTAGTTACTCAGCTTGATTTTGTCTATTTTCAGCACCAACTGAGCAAACCCCTGTGGTCCGGCAGTGCTACCATGGTAATGGCCAGAGTTATCGAGGCACATTCTCCACCACTGTCACAGGAAGGACATGTCAATCTTGGTCATCCATGACACCACACCGGCATCAGAGGACCCCAGAAAACTACCCAAATGAGTATGTCTTTGATGTTACTTGTAAGAGGAGCATCCTGTAACTTGTATTGCTTTGGAATTTCCAGTGGCCTGACAATGAACTACTGCAGGAATCCAGATGCCGATACAGGCCCTTGGTGTTTTACCATGGACCCCAGCATCAGGTGGGAGTACTGCAACCTGACGCGATGCTCAGACACAGAAGGGACTGTGGTCGCTCCTCCGACTGTCATCCAGGTTCCAAGCCTAGGGCCTCCTTCTGAACAAGGTAAGAAGTCTGTGTCTTACCTTGTCTAGCACATCATCTGTTTTATTTTTATTTTTTTCTACAGACTGTATGTTTGGGAATGGGAAAGGATACCGGGGCAAGAAGGCAACCACTGTTACTGGGACGCCATGCCAGGAATGGGCTGCCCAGGAGCCCCATAGACACAGCACGTTCATTCCAGGGACAAATAAATGGGCAGGTCTGGAAAAAAATGTAAGCCACTTTGATTTGGACTCTTTTTCCCTGAGCTGGAGCTTACATGCCTGCTTGTTTTCAGTACTGCCGTAACCCTGATGGTGACATCAATGGTCCCTGGTGCTACACAATGAATCCAAGAAAACTTTTTGACTACTGTGATATCCCTCTCTGTGGTAAGTTGCCTTCTGTTTTGGTAAGGAAACTGAATGCGACTTCTTTTCCCACCTTGTGCCACAGCATCCTCTTCATTTGATTGTGGGAAGCCTCAAGTGGAGCCGAAGAAATGTCCTGGAAGCATTGTAGGGGGGTGTGTGGCCCACCCACATTCCTGGCCCTGGCAAGTCAGTCTCAGAACAAGGTAAGAACAGGCCCAGAAACCATCTATACTGTTTGACCAAAGCCTTGGCATGTTTTCTTTCTAGGTTTGGAAAGCACTTCTGTGGAGGCACCTTAATATCCCCAGAGTGGGTGCTGACTGCTGCTCACTGCTTGAAGAAGTACGTTTAAGGGAAAACTGACATGGGGTCTTTATTTTTCTCTTGACATCCTCATCTTTTCTAGGTCCTCAAGGCCTTCATCCTACAAGGTCATCCTGGGTGCACACCAAGAAGTGAACCTCGAATCTCATGTTCAGGAAATAGAAGTGTCTAGGCTGTTCTTGGAGCCCACACAAGCAGATATTGCCTTGCTAAAGCTAAGCAGGTACTCGCTCACCTGTGGTCTTCACCCCACGCGTGAAACATAACTGCTAATACTTTCCTTACAGGCCTGCCGTCATCACTGACAAAGTAATGCCAGCTTGTCTGCCATCCCCAGACTACATGGTCACCGCCAGGACTGAATGTTACATCACTGGCTGGGGAGAAACCCAAGGTGAGATCAATTCCATTGCCCACGTAACAAATAGTAACCATTTCTTTCATCTTTTTAAACACAGGTACCTTTGGGACTGGCCTTCTCAAGGAAGCCCAGCTCCTTGTTATTGAGAATGAAGTGTGCAATCACTATAAGTATATTTGTGCTGAGCATTTGGCCAGAGGCACTGACAGTTGCCAGGTAAGAAAAGATCAATAGATCAAAGTCTTGTGGCTCACATGAATTTTCCCCTACCTCTGTTTAGGGTGACAGTGGAGGGCCTCTGGTTTGCTTCGAGAAGGACAAATACATTTTACAAGGAGTCACTTCTTGGGGTCTTGGCTGTGCACGCCCCAATAAGCCTGGTGTCTATGCTCGTGTTTCAAGGTTTGTTACTTGGATTGAGGGAATGATGAGAAATAATTAATTGGACGGGAGACAGAGTGAAGCATCAACCTACTTAGAAGCTGAAACGTGGGTAAGGATTTAGCATGCTGGAAATAATAGACAGCAATCAAACGAAGACACTGTTCCCAGCTACCAGCTATGCCAAACCTTGGCATTTTTGGTATTTTTGTGTATAAGCTTTTAAGGTCTGACTGACAAATTCTGTATTAAGGTGTCATAGCTATGACATTTGTTAAAAATAAACTCTGCACTTATTTTGATTTGAATTAATTTTGGTTTTGGTCTTCAAAATTTTCAT